TTTGTTTTTCTTTTGAGAGGGAGTCTTGCTATGTCACCCAGGCTGGAGTGCAGTGGCATGATCTCGGCTCACTGCAACCTCTGCCTCCCGGATTCAAGCAATTCTCCTGACTCAGCCCCCCGAGTAACTGGGATTACAGGCACATGCCACCATGCCCGGCTAATTTTTGCATTTTTAGTAGAGACAGGGTTTCACCATGTGGGCCAGAGTGGTCTTGAACTCCTGACCTCAAGTGATCCACCCACCTCAGCCTCCCAAAGTGCTGGGATTACAGGCGTGAGCCACCATGCCCGCCGGCTAGAGTTTTTTAATGATAGTTTGATGGGCAAGGGGCTAGAGAATGGGTGCTGCTAATTGGTTGGGGATGCAATCACAGGGGTGTGGAAAACCGTCCTCAGTGCACCGAGTTGCATTTGGATGCGGGCCACAGAGGAGTCACTGGTCCAGGTGGAGTCATCCTGTCATTAGAAATGGAAAAGTCTGAGAAGGTATCTTCAAAGGCCAGTCTTAGGTTCTACAAAAGTGGTTATTTACAGGAATAATTGGGGAAGTTGCAGAGCTTGTGACCTCTGGAACAATGTCTGGTAATTGTTAATGCCTACATCTTAGCAGAATTCAGGCCCCTCTCATAATCCTAAACTTGTGGACTTTTATTAGTTTTATAAAACTGGTTTAGTTTGGGGAAGGGCTATTATCATTTAAACTATAAACTAAATTTCTCCCTATATTAGCTCGTCCCATGCTCAGGAATGACCAAGGGCAGTTTGGAGGTTAAAGGCACGATGGAGTTGGTGAGTTCAGATCTGTTTCACCTTCGTAATTTTCTCACTGTTAAAATTTTTGCAAAGGCGATTGCAGCGCCCCTTGTCCACACCTGCGCGCTCCCCAAGGGGTCCCTACCCACCCCGCCCCTGGCTGGGGGCCGTAGGCTGGCCCTGCCCCGCTGCGCCGGAGGTGGACCTCTACCAGGGCAGTTTCTCTCTGAGGCTGCGCGCTAAGGCGGTGGGCGGTCCCAGGCAGGCCCAGAAGCTGGGCAGCCTCTGCCGGGTTCCGGGAAAAGGAGCTCCTGCTGCCACTGCTCTTCCGGAGCCTGCAGCATGGGGCCCCTGCCGCGCACCGTGGAGCTCTTCTATGACGTGCTGTCCCCCTACTCCTGGCTGGGCTTCGAGGTGACGCTGGGAGGGGTCGCCTCGGCAGTGTCCACTGGCAATCGTTCTTGACCTCTGCCCGCAGATCCTGTGCCGGTATCAGAATATCTGGAACATCAACCTGCAGTTGCGGCCCAGCCTCATAACAGGGATCATGAAAGACAGTGGTAGGAAGGGAGGGTCGGGGCAGGGGTGATCTCTCACTTAGCGTGCCCAACCTTCTCCTGGCAGGAAACAAGCCTCCAGGTCTGCTTCCCCGCAAAGGACTATACATGGCAAATGACTTAAAGCTCCTGAGACACCATCTCCAGATTCCCATCCACTTCCCCAAGGATTTCTTGTCTGTGATGCTTGAAAAAGGTGAAGAGAGTGGGATGTAGACAGGGTATCCAGAGCCCTGCCTCTGGGTGCCTCTGCCCCACAGGAAGTTTGTCTGCCATGCGTTTCCTCACCGCCGTGAACTTGGAGCATCCAGAGATGCTGGAGAAAGCGTCCCGGGAGCTGTGGATGCGCGTCTGGTCAAGGGTGAGTGTGGGGCTCTGGGAATCCTCTGGGAGGACCTTGGATGACTTTCTGACCTTCCCCAGGCACGTTTTCAGGGTCATGATCCTGCCCCCGCCCGGGGGATCTACTGTCCTCCCAGTCACACCCCTCTCCCCGCACCGCCTTCCTGCTGTCTTCTCTTCTTCCCAGAATGAAGACATCACCGAGCCGCAGAGCATCCTGGCGGTGAGTGTCCTGGCTCCACCCCAACTGCACTCACACAGTTGTATTCCCTACTATATTCCCTTAGGCTGCAGAGAAGGCTGGTATGTCTGCAGAACAAGCCCAGGGACTTCTGGAAAAGATCGCAACGCCAAAGGTGAAGAACCAGCTCAAGGAGACCACTGAGGCAGCCTGCAGATACGGAGTGAGCAGCTCTTTATGTGTGTTCCCAGCACCCTTCCTCCTTGCATTGTAACTGCTTTCTCCAGGCCTTTGGGCTGCCCATCACCGTGGCCCATGTGGATGGCCAAACCCACATGTTATTTGGCTCTGACCGGATGGAGCTGCTGGCGCACCTGCTGGGTAAGTAAGTTAAAGAATCAACCCTGAGCCAGAGTGTGCAGAGTCTGTTGTTTTCTTCATCCAGGAGAGAAGTGGATGGGCCCTATACCTCCAGCCGTGAATGCCAGACTTTAAGATTGCCCGGAGGAAGCAAACTCTTCGTATAAAAAAAGCAGGCCATCTGCTTAACCCTTGGCTCCACCATAAGGCACTGGGACTCGGATTTCTCTATCTGATAGAGGTATTTTCTGTGGCCCTGGGAGCTGTCTGTCTTTCCCCTACCCCCAAGGATGCCAGGAAGACGTCCACCATTAGCCATGTGGCAACCTTTACTTCTATGCCTCACAAGTGCCTTTCAGAGAGCCCCAATTCTGCTTTCCCACAAAATAAACCTAATGCCATCAGGCAAAACATTTCTGTGTCTGTATCTGCCCTGGTATATTCT